CTCACGCCTGTAATCCCAGCACTTTGGGAGGTGGAGATGGGTGGATCATGAGGTCAGGAGATCGAGACCATCCTGGCTAACACGGTGAAACCCCGTCTCTACTAAAAATACAAAAAAATTAGCCGGGCGCGGTGACAGGCGCCTGTAGTCCCAGCTACTCGGGAGGCTGAGGCAGGAGAATGGCGTGAACCTGGGAGGCGGAGCTTGCAGTGAGCCGAGATTGCGCCACTGCACTCCAGCCTGGGCGACAGAGCAAGACTCCGTCTCAAAAAAAAAAAAAAAAACAGAGGATAACAATGGCATGTACTGGATCTGGCATAATGTAAATATTCAATACATAGCTAGAAAAGAATGTTTTAAAACCTCAGAGATATATTAGGTGAAAAGCAAAGCTGGGCTACAGGATGACCTCTTCTGTGTGAACCAGGGGCAGGGGACGGCAGCCCACCTCTAGGAGCTTAAAGAGGAAGCTCCTGTCTGCAGGGACAGGAGATAAAGGTGGGAAAAGCTTGGACACCATTTTTATTGTTTGATACTTTTTGAATCCACACTGTGAGTGTGTGTATTATCTGTTTTATAACTAGGCTGGGTGCAGTGGCTCACATCCGTAATCCCAACACTTTCAGATATTGAGGTAAGAGGATCGCTTGAGGCCAGGAGTTTGTGACCAGCCTGGGCAACATAGCGAGACCCTTATCTCTACAAAAAACTTAAAAATTAGCCGGGCATGGTTGCACACATCTGTAGTCCTAGCTACTTGGGAGGCTGAGGTGGGAGGATTGCCTGAGCCCAGGAGTTGGAGGCTGCAATGAGACACCTTGTGCCACTGCACTCCAGCCTGGGTGACAGAGCAAGTCCCCTTCCCATAAAAGAAAGAAAGAAAGAAAACTCGCATGGTGGGTCAGTGGGTCAGAGGCAGTGAGGTCATCAGGCGGGGCAGCTTCAGGACCAGGTGGGAGGGGCCCATTGTGACCGCCCTGGCTGCACCCAGGCCTTTGTGACTGTTGCCTGGGGCAGCCCCCTCAGTAAGAGGGTGGCAGGTTGGGCCAGGCCAGAGCCTGGACCTGGGATCAGGAAGGGGTTGCAGGGAGGGATGGAGGGGCTGAAAACCCTGGGCCCCTGCGGCCACCCCCACCCCCAGTGTCCCCCAACCCCAGCCTCCAGCAGCCATGGAGGAGGCCTGGACCAGCCCTGCCAGGGATTTGTAGGGTGGCCCTGCCTGGGCCCCATCTCCTCTGCTCACTCAGTGCAGTCCCAGAGACCTTTCCCAGTCCCAGGGGCAGGGGGCAGTGGGCCCACAGTGGAGGGCGAGGCTCCCGGGCTCTTTCTGTCCAGCCAGGAGCAGAGAGCGAGAGACACTGAGGGGCCGAGACAAGGAGACCTGGAGGCAGGGCTTGGGTGGGGCTGGCCCCTGCACCCAGGGTCGAACCAGGGGGCTCCCAGGCAGGGGGGATCCATTGGCTCAGGGACCAGACCCTGCCCATGCCCACCCCTGTCACGGGAGGGAGGGGCCCTGGCCTCGCCCAGGGTAGCCCTGTCCCAGCTTCAGTGCGGGCTGCTGGGCTCTGCAGAACAGTCCTTCCTGCAGCTGGAGCAGGAGAACCACAGCCTGGTGAGCACCCCACCCACCGCCCCAGCCCCAGCAGGCAGCCCCCTCTCTCTGCCCCCCACCCCAGAAAAGGCAGAATCAGGAACTTCGGGAGCAGCTGGGGGCCCTCCTGGGGCCGGGGCAGCAGTTCCTGCCCCTGTGTCCCGAACACTCAAGCTGCACTGCTCTGGCCTGGGTAAATACAGGGCCCAGGGACCCCATGCAGCCGTCTTAGGGCTGATCTGGGGGCTCTCCCACAGCCCCCCGACCCGGCTGGCACGCAGCCCTTGGGGAACAGGGCACCTCTGCAGCTGCTGCGGCGGGAGCTGTGCCAGGGGCAAGAGGCTTTCGTGCAACAGTCCCAGGTGGGCCTGGGGGAGGGGCTGTGGGGGGGGAGGAAGCTTCGTAACAGCACTCCAGGTGGGCCTGAGGGATTCATTAGGGAGGGAGGTCTTCGTGCAGTAGGCCAGTGGGCCCAGCGGGGAGGTACTGGCCACCCTGCTGATGCTGCCCAAGCCCATCCTGGGCCCCACCCTCAGAACGAGCTGCAGCAGATCCGCCTGTGCTTTGAGAGGAAGAAGATGGTCATCACAGAGGTGCCCGCCTGGCTGAGGGGGAGGGGTGCTGGTGCTCCTCAGGCGTGACCCCACCTCCCCCTAGGTGTGGGACAACGTGGCTGAGATGCACATGGCCCTGAACAACCAGGCCACCGGGCTCCTGGTAGGTCCCCACAGGGCAGCACCCAGAAGGACGGCCTGCTGTGCTTACCTCCTCTGGCCCCCAGAACCTCAAGAAGGACATCCGGGGCGTGCTGGACCAGATGGAGGACATCCAGCTGGAGATTCTCAGGTAACACGGGGGCAGGGGCCGGGCCAGCTGAGGGTGTGGGGTCCTGACAGTGAGGCCCCCGCAGGGAGCGGGCCCAGTGCCGCACTCGAGCCAGGAAGGAGAAGCAGATGGCAAGCATGTCGGTGAGCCCCCCACGCCCCACTCTGGGTCTGGAGGGTGGGCTCTGATCCAGCCCCTCCCCGACAGAAAGGGAGGCCAAAGCTGGGAAGCTCCAAGGGCCTGGCAGGCCAGCTCTGGTAGGTGACTGCACGGCAGAGCCCAGCCCCCAGCGCCCCTGCCCCTGACCACCGCCGCCCGCAGGCTGCTGACCCTGAGGCTGCTGCTGGGCGCCCTGCTGGTCTGGACCGCTGCCTACGTGTACGTGGTGAACCCCACACCTTTCGAGGGGCTGGTGCCACCCCTGCTGAGCCGTGCCACCGTCTGGAAGCTCCGGGCCCTGCTGGACCCCTTCCTGCGCCTCAAAGTGGACGGCTTCCTGCCCTTCTAGGCCAGAGGCCCAGCGGCCCCAGCAAGGAGGCCAGGCGACCAGCACTGCCCCGGATGCCCAGTGGCCGTGCCAGCCCCCTGCACATGGCACCACTGTGCACCATCCTTGCCAGAAGCTGCAGAGAAGGGTGGAGGTGGGGTCTGTCCTGAGGGCTGGGCCTGTGGCTGGACATAGAATCATGACATAAGTGGCCGGTGAGCACGTCTCTGTGGAAATTGGGGGAGGGATGC